ACTTCAGCCTGGGCAATGGAGCAAGGCCCTATCTCAGAAAAAATTATATAAGGAGATTTATTTATCCTCTAATAAATATTTTCTCTGTAAATATCTATATACATTCTGCTGACTATATTTCTCTGGAGAAGCCTAATACACTACATGAAGGCCATTTTGATTTTGATAAGAATTGTACTGAGCACTTTGGGGAGTGTTGCTATCTTAACAATATTAAGTCTTCAGTCCATGAACATGTGATGCTTTCCAATTTATTTAAGTCTTTAGATTCTCTCAGCAATGTTTTATAGTATTCAGAGTTGTCTTATACCTCCTTGGTTAAATGTATTCCTATTTTATTCTTTTTATTCTTTGCTAGTATCTAGAAATACAATTAATTTTTGTGTGGTGATTTTATGACTTGAGATTTTTCTGAACTTCATTAGCTCTGAAAAAGCTCTACTAGGTTCAGGATTTTTTTTTTTCAAGTATGAATTATTTAATATTTCCTACATACAAGATCAGGTTGCTGGGCGCGGTGGGTCATGCCTGTAATCCCAGCACTTTGGGAGGCCGAGGTGGGCGGATCACCTGACGTCAGGAGTTTGAGACCAGCCTGGCCAACATGGCGAAAGCCTGTCTCTACTAAAAATACAAAGATCCGTTGGGCGTGGTGGTGGGTGCCTGTAATCCCACCTGCTGGGGAGGCCGAGGCAGGAGAAGCTCTTGAACTCGGGAGGCGGAGGTTGCAGTGAACCGAGATCGCGCCACTGCACTCCAGCCTGGGCGCCAAAGTGAGACTCCATCTTAAAAAAAAAAAAAAAGAAAAGAAAAAAAGAAAAATCAGGTCGTCTGTGACAAGAGAAAATTGAATGTTTTAACTTTTTGTTTTTTTGTCAGCATCCAAAATCTTTTTAATAAGAGGGTTCGTTTTTGTAGCCTCGGCTGGCCCGTAGGCCTCTGGCGCGCTCGAACTTCTGGTCCCTGGAGCGGAAATAGCGTTTGGTGTGGCTGTGTGGGGTTCCCAGGGCCTTGCCGAAATGCCGGTACACCTGTCGGCCCTTGCGAAGACCGGAGAGTAGGACGGGGCCGCCGTCCTTGAGGGAGTCCAGGGCCAGCTGATCGAAAGTCAGGATCTTGGCCCCCACCCTGAGGATGCCGCTGTGGGCCGGCTGGTCACGGGCAGCGCACACACCTTAAGTTTGGGCACCTCCTGAACCCTCGCGTCATCCGTTAAGCGTCCCCACAACCACGGCCGTTTTGTTTTCCCAGCCAGGAAGCTTCATCTTCCGGATCATCCGGGAAACGGACAGAGGTGGCCGGTTGGTGCGACTCATAAACAACCTCTTCAGCACAACCTGGTTGAATGTGGAGTTAGTTCGTCTGGACGGTAACCTGTACAGCTTGACCAACAAACAGCCTCAGTTAGATATCCTGGCTCTTGGGCTCTTTGCGCCGAACCTTTAGGTCCTTCTTGTGGCGGACGTCAGCTCCCATGATGGCGCTTCCTGCTTGGCCAGGTCCGGAAAGATGAATGTTTAACTTTTTTTTTTGGCCACCACCCTCCCGCTGTCTCCTCTGCAGATGCAGTGAGCCAGGCCCAAGGACGCCCCGGCCACCCTGACGCACCCCCCAACATCTACGAGGGGGGCCTGGGGTCCCCGCAGCCGCAGTGCCCCAGTGCCCAGGGAAGCAAGCCCAAGAACTTCCGGCTGCGCCACCTCCGGGGCCTGGGCCTCTACCTGGAGAGCCACCCGCCACCCACTGGCCAGTGTGAGAGCCACTGGCTGGGCCGGCTTATGGCTGGGGGCTGCCTGCCACAGCCTGAGGGCACAGCCTGGGCCCTGGACCTGCCACAGGGGACTCTGGGCCCACGTAACAGCCTCTGTTCAGCCCTTCTGGAAGCCCGATTGCCCAGGGACAGCCTGGGAAGCAGTGGTGAGCTCTGTCAAGGCAGGACTGGGCACGGGTCAAGTGACTCCTTTCTCTCCTCTTTCCTCAGCTTCCAGTTCCAGCATGGACCCAGACAAGGGTGCCCTCCCCCAGCCTAGTCCTTCTAGGCTCAGGCCCAAGAGGTCCTGGGGGACCTGGGAAGAGGCCATGTGTCCCTTGTGCAAGAGAACCCGCTCTGGGGCCCTGGAGAGGCCATAGGGATCCCGAGTGCCAGGACTGGGTACAGGAGGGGCAGGATGGCCGAGGAGGCAGCCTGAGCAGGAGGGGCTCGGCCCCCGGCAGTGGCCCTGCCACATGGGGTGGCCCAGGCAGCGGCCCAGCGCCCAGGCCTGGGCCTCGGGAGAATGTGATGGGGAGAGGGAGGAGGAGGAGGTTCCGAGGGAGGGGCAGAAGCAATAGAAGCATGGCCGTGCCCTTGCAGCCTGCTTAGACTCCAGTCAGCCACTTGTACCTGGGAGGCCGGGCTGAGTGCAGAATCAGGCCCCCCCGCCACCGCCTCCCTGAGAGGCCGGGGAGCCCACAGCTCTGATCTCAATAAAAGCCAAGGCCTGCACGTTCTTGTCCATCTGCCTGTCTGTCATCAGG